CTAGCCTTCCTTATCTGACGCCCACCCATGCCTCCTCAGGTACCCCCTGCCCCCCACAGCTCCTCTCCTGTGCCTTGTTTCCCAGCCATGCGTTCTCCTCTATAAATACCCGCTCTGGTATTTGGGGTTGGCAGCTGTTGCTGCCAGGGAGATGGTTGGGTTGACATGCGGCTCCTGACAAAACACAAACCCCTGGTGTGTGTGGGCGTGGGTGGTGTGAGTAGGGGGATGAATCAGGGAGGGGGCGGGGGACCCAGGGGGCAGGAGCCACACAAAGTCTGTGCGGGGGTGGGAGCGCACATAGCAATTGGAAACTGAAAGCTTATCAGACCCTTTCTGGAAATCAGCCCACTGTTTATAAACTTGAGGCCCCACCCTCGACAGTACCGGGGAGGAAGAGGGCCTGCACTAGTCCAGAGGGAAACTGAGGCTCAGGGCTAGCTCGCCCATAGACATACATGGCAGGCAGGCTTTGGCCAGGATCCCTCCGCCTGCCAGGCGTCTCCCTGCCCTCCCTTCCTGCCTAGAGACCCCCACCCTCAAGCCTGGCTGGTCTTTGCCTGAGACCCAAACCTCTTCGACTTCAAGAGAATATTTAGGAACAAGGTGGTTTAGGGCCTTTCCTGGGAACAGGCCTTGACCCTTTAAGAAATGACCCAAAGTCTCTCCTTGACCAAAAAGGGGACCCTCAAACTAAAGGGAAGCCTCTCTTCTGCTGTCTCCCCTGACCCCACTCCCCCCCACCCCAGGACGAGGAGATAACCAGGGCTGAAAGAGGCCCGCCTGGGGGCTGCAGACATGCTTGCTGCCTGCCCTGGCGAAGGATTGGCAGGCTTGCCCGTCACAGGACCCCCGCTGGCTGACTCAGGGGCGCAGGCCTCTTGCGGGGGAGCTGGCCTCCCCGCCCCCACGGCCACGGGCCGCCCTTTCCTGGCAGGACAGCGGGATCTTGCAGCTGTCAGGGGAGGGGAGGCGGGGGCTGATGTCAGGAGGGATACAAATAGTGCCGACGGCTGGGGGCCCTGTCTCCCCTCGCCGCATCCACTCTCCGGCCGGCCGCCTGCCCGCCGCCTCCTCCGTGCGCCCGCCAGCCTCGCCCGCGCCGTCACCATGAGCCAGGCCTACTCGTCCAGCCAGCGCGTGTCCTCCTACCGCCGCACCTTCGGCGGGGCCCCGGGCTTCCCACTCGGCTCCCCGCTGAGTTCGCCCGTGTTCCCGCGGGCGGGTTTCGGCTCTAAGGGCTCCTCCAGCTCGGTGACGTCCCGCGTGTACCAGGTGTCGCGCACGTCGGGCGGGGCCGGGGGCCTGGGGTCGCTGCGGGCCAGCCGGCTGGGGACCACCCGCACGCCCTCCTCCTACGGCGCAGGCGAGCTGCTGGACTTCTCACTGGCCGACGCGGTGAACCAGGAGTTTCTGACCACGCGCACCAACGAGAAGGTGGAGCTGCAGGAGCTCAATGACCGCTTCGCCAACTACATCGAGAAGGTGCGCTTCCTGGAGCAGCAGAACGCGGCGCTCGCCGCCGAAGTGAACCGGCTCAAGGGCCGCGAGCCGACGCGAGTGGCCGAGCTCTACGAGGAGGAGCTGCGGGAGCTGCGGCGCCAGGTGGAGGTGCTCACTAACCAGCGCGCGCGCGTCGACGTCGAGCGCGACAACCTGCTCGACGACCTGCAGCGGCTCAAGGCCAAGTGAGGGCCCGGCACCCCAGACTCCTCTTTCTCAACTGTCTGTCTTTCTGTCTGTCCCACCCAGGCTGCAGGAGGAGATTCAGTTGAAGGAAGAAGCAGAGAACAATTTGGCTGCCTTCCGAGCGGTGAGTGCCCTTCTTTTCCCCTTGCATGGCCTTGACCATGTCCTTCTCGCTTGGCCTCTCCCAGGACGTGGATGCAGCTACTCTAGCTCGCATTGACCTGGAGCGCAGAATTGAATCTCTCAACGAGGAGATCGCGTTCCTTAAGAAAGTGCATGAAGAGGTATACCTTGGCCCCTCTTCCTGGGGTCACTGAGAGGGGACTGAAGCCCAGTCATGCCCTACAGGAGATCCGTGAGTTGCAGGCTCAGCTTCAGGAACAGCAGGTCCAGGTGGAGATGGACATGTCTAAGCCAGACCTCACTGCCGCCCTCAGGGACATCCGGGCTCAGTATGAGACCATCGCGGCTAAGAACATTTCTGAAGCTGAGGAGTGGTACAAGTCGAAGGTGGGTGGCCTCGCCCGGGGACTGGCATCTCCTCTCATTTTTGGGCCCCTTTCTCTGCCCTTAGGTGTCAGACCTGACCCAGGCAGCCAACAAGAACAACGACGCCCTGCGCCAGGCCAAGCAGGAGATGATGGAATACCGACACCAGATCCAGTCCTACACCTGCGAGATTGACGCCCTGAAGGGCACTGTGAGTCCCTGCCCACCTGGCCAGGCCCTGCCCTTCCTTGACCTGGGTTCCCCCTCTCCTGCAGAACGATTCCCTGATGAGGCAGATGCGGGAATTGGAGGACCGATTTGCCAGTGAGGCCAGTGGCTACCAGGACAACATTGCGCGCCTGGAGGAGGAAATCCGGCACCTCAAGGATGAGATGGCCCGCCATCTGCGCGAGTACCAGGACCTGCTCAACGTGAAGATGGCCCTGGATGTGGAGATTGCCACCTACCGGAAGCTGCTGGAGGGAGAGGAGAGCCGGTGAGGGGCCAGGCAGGAGCCCGAGTGGGAGGACTCTTAGGAGGTTTTGTCTCTTCCCTTTTAGGATCAATCTCCCCATCCAGACCTACTCTGCCCTCAACTTCCGAGGTGAGTGTCTGCTGGCAGGCGGAGGCTGGAGTTCAGGCTGAGTGTGCGATGGACCCTGTTACAGAAACCAGCCCTGAGCAAAGGGGTTCTGAGGTCCATACCAAGAAGACGGTGATGATCAAGACCATCGAGACACGGGATGGGGAGGTAAGTGGTCTGTCTGGGCTCCTTACCCTTGGCATGGTTGGACTGGGCTTCTCTTCCTCCCCAGGTCGTCAGTGAGGCCACACAGCAGCAGCATGAAGTGCTCTAAAGACAGAGACCCTCTGCCACCAGAGACCGTCCTCACCCCTGTCCTCACTGCTCCCTGAAGCCAGCCTTCTTCCATCCCAGGACACCACACCCAGCCTCAGTCCTCCCCTCACAGCCTCTGACCCCTCCTCACTGGCCATCCCTCGTGGTCCCCAACAGCGACATAGCCCATCCCTGCCTGGTCACAGGGCATGCCCCGGCCACCTCTGCGGACCCCAGCTGTGAGCCTTGGCTGTTGGCAGTGAGTGAGCCTGGCTCTTGTGCTGGATGGAGCCCAGGCGGGAGCGGTGGCCCTGTCCCTCCCACCTCTGTGACCTCAGGCACTAGCCTTTGGCTCTGGAGACAGCCCCAGAGCAGGGTGTTGGGATACTGCAGGGCCAGGACTGAGCCCCGCAGACCTCCCCAGCCCCTAGCCCAGGAGAGAGAAAGCCAGGCAGGTAGCCAGGGGGACTAGCCCCTGTGGAGACTGGGGGGCTTGAAATTGTCCCCGTGGTCTCTTACTTTCCTTTCCCCAGCCCAGGGTGGACTTAGAAAGCAGGGGCTACAAGAGGGAATCCCCGAAGGTGCTGGAGGTGGGAGCAGGAGATTGAGAAGGAGAGAAAGTGGGTGAGATGCTGGAGAAGAGAGGAGAGGAGAGAGGCAGAGAGCGGTCTCAGGCTGGTGGGAGGGGCGCCCACCTCCCCACGCCCTCCCCTCCCCTGCTGCAGGGGCTCTGGAGAGAAACAATAAAGAGATTCACACACAAGCCAAGCTGGCCCCTGTTGTCTTGACTGCCAG